AGAGGCACCACCCAGATGGCCATGGGGGAGGGCTGGCTTCACTCTACCTCGCCCGGAGCCTGGAAGCGGGGCTGGCCTCAGATGCTGGGTCACAGCGTCGTGATTTTGCTCACTTCCCCAACCGCCCGCCTGCTCAGCTGCGGGCCCACGAGGGGCTTCAAAGAGAAGCCAGGAAATGGTAGCCATGGTTTCCACTGGGGGAGCTTACTGTCTAATAAAGGCAACCTAAAACCTCGGAATAGAAGCTTCCCGAAATAGTGAGTCTGCAAGCTGGTCTCCCCGGCACTGCCTGGTAGGAGGTTCACATCAGGAAAGAAAAGAGCACAGACTTGGGCCTTCCTGCCAGCTCGTGCCCACCCCACGTCCTCTCCCACGCCCACCAGCACCATCTCCCCAGCTAGGGAAGGCCCTTCCCAGGCCCCACATCTGGCTTCAGAGCCTTGAACAGTTGTCAGGAGGGATGAAGTTTAGGCTGACCGTTTTCTGATTTAAAGGGCCTCGCGTAGAAGGTTCTAAAGATTTAAGAATGAGATCAGCTGGCCAGCAGGGAGTGGCTGAGGCCTCAGGTCCTGAGACATGAACTGCCTTCCTCACTCAGAAGCCCACGCTGAGATTAAACTTTAACCAACTCAGTGAGGCAACAGCCCAGTTGATATTTCTTCCAAACTGTAATTCAGTAACATCAAAGCACCCTGTCTTTTTAAATAGAATCTGCCTGACTTTCACTTTTGGTGCTGGAGAACTCAGAAGGTGGCTCAGCCCTCTGGTCCACACTTGGTGGGCAGCTCGGATGCCCCAGGCAGCCCGGGCACAGTGAGCTTAGTCCCCTTCACCCCCTCCGCAGAGCTCTGGGGCATCCGCACAGTCACTCCTGGACACAAGATAAGGAGGAGTTTCCCCGAGGCATCACAGGGCTTCCCGGGACTGAGGGACTGACTCAACTGGTTATTGGACAGTGCCCCACCCCCAATCCGGCTGAGGGGCAGGAAGGCAGAAGGTCTTGGTGGCCCTGGATCTTGTGGCTGCAATCGGTTCCAAACAGCAGTTAGGTCAGCAGTCCGCTCAGCCGAGGCAGCTCTGTTCATGGCGTTCTCGAAGCTCTTGGAGCAAGCCGGAGGCGTGGGCCTCTTCCAGACCCTGCAGGTGCTCACCTTCATCCTCCCCTGCCTCATGATACCTTCCCAGATGCTCCTGGAGAACTTCTCAGCCGCCATCCCAGGCCACCGATGCTGGACACACATGCTGGACAATGGCTCTGCGGTTTCCACAAACATGACCCCCAAGGCCCTTCTGACCATCTCCATCCCGCCAGGCCCCAACCAGGGGCCCCACCAGTGCCGCCGCTTCCGCCAGCCACAGTGGCAGCTCTTGGACCCCAATGCCACGGCCACCAGCTGGAGCGAAGCTGACACGGAGCCGTGTGTGGACGGCTGGGTCTATGACCGCAGCGTCTTCACCTCCACCATCGTGGCCAAGGTAGGGCCTCCCCCAGAGCCACTCGAGTCCCGCCGAGCTGAGCCACTGCACCCTCCTCTTGCAGTGGGACCTGGTGTGCAGCTCCCAGGGCTTGAAGCCCCTAAGCCAGTCCATCTTCATGTCCGGGATCCTGGTGGGCTCCTTTATCTGGGGCCTCCTCTCCTACCGGTGAGTGCCTCCGCTCCTCCCAGCCCCCAGCTTCCAGGCCCCGTGTGCTTCTCTCCTGTGACAGGTTTGGGAGGAAGCCGATGCTGAGCTGGTGCTGCCTGCAGTTGGCCGTGGCGGGCACCAGCACCATCTTCGCCCCAACATTCGTCATCTACTGCGGCCTGCGGTTCGTGGCCGCTTTTGGGATGGCCGGCATCTTTCTGAGTTCACTGACACTGAGTGAGTCCCCGGCTCAGCGCGCTCCTGCCATGAGGCCTCACCTGCACGTGTCTGCATCCTTCAGTGGTGGAGTGGACCACGACCAGCAGGAGGGCGGTCACCATGACGGTGGTGGGATGTGCCTTCAGCGCAGGCCAGGCGGCGCTGGGCGGCCTGGCCTTTGCCCTGCGGGACTGGAGGACTCTCCAGCTGGCAGCATCAGTGCCCTTCTTTGCCATCTCCCTGATATCCTGGTCAGTATGATGTGGGACCTTTTCCTTAGGAGGCACTCCCAGCTACACACCTGCCTCCTTACAGGTGGCTGCCAGAATCCGCCCGGTGGCTGATTATTAAGGGCAAACCAGACCAAGCACTTCAGGAGCTCAGAAAGGTGGCCAGGATAAATGGCCACAAGGAGGCCAAGAACCTGACCATAGAGGTGAGATGCTGCTGTCTGCGAGACTTGACCTGACCATTCACGGTGCCCCCATTCTCCCCGGAAGGTGCTGATGTCCAGCGTGAAGGAGGAGGTGGCCTCTGCAAAGGAGCCGCGGTCGGTGCTGGACCTGTTCTGCGTGCCCGTGCTCCGCTGGAGGAGCTGCGCCATGCTGGTGGTGAAGTACGCCGTCCTGGTGTCCCTCCCCAAGGCAGGGCAGGGACCTGACTTCCAGCCTTGCCCGCAGTTTCTCTCTATTGATCTCCTACTATGGGCTGGTCTTCGACCTGCAGAGCCTGGGCCGTGACATCTTCCTCCTCCAGGCCCTCTTCGGGGCCGTGGACTTCCTGGGCCGGGCCACCACTGCCCTCTTGCTCAGTTTCCTTGGCCGCCGCACCATCCAGGCGGGTTCCCAGGCCATGGCCGGCCTCGCCATTCTAGCCAACATGCTGGTGCCGCAAGGTGAGGCAGGCGGACTGGGCGGTGGGACCGGGAAACCCCACTCTCACCCCCTTCCTGTACCCAGATTTGCAGACCCTGCGTGTGGTCTTTGCTGTGCTGGGAAAGGGATGTTTTGGGATAAGCCTAACCTGCCTCACCATCTACAAGGCTGAACTCTTTCCAACGCCAGTGCGGTAAGCTGGGCTGCAGGCCATGCCCCAGGGCCACAGGGATCTGGGCCCTCCCCTTCACCCACAGGATGACAGCAGATGGCATTCTGCATACAGTGGGCCGGCTGGGGGCTATGATGGGTCCCCTGATCCTGATGAGCCGCCAAGCCCTGCCCCTGCTGCCTCCTCTCCTCTATGGCGTTATCTCCATTGCTTCCAGCCTGGTTGTGCTGTTCTTCCTCCCGGAGACCCAGGGACTTCCGCTCCCTGACACTATCCAGGACCTGGAGAGCCAGTGAGTGACCTGTGATCCCTGGGCATCGGGCTACATGGCACTGCTTTTCTTTGGATTATTCTAGGAAATCAACAGCAGCCCAGGGCAACCGGCAAGAGGCCGTCACTGTGGAAAGTACCTCGCTCTAGAAATTGTGCCTGCATGGAGCCCCTTTAGTCAAAGACTCCTGGAAAGGAGTTGCCTCTTCTCCAATCAGAGCGTGGAGGCGAGTTGGGCGACTTCAAGGGCCTGGCATGGCAGAGGCCAGGCAGCCGTGGCCGAGTGGACAGCGTGGCCGTCTGCTGTGGCTGAAGGCAGCTTCCACAGCTCACTCCTCTTCTCCCTGCCCTGATCAGATTCCCCACCTTACCCGGGCCCTACAGGAGCCTGTGCAGATGGCCATGCCCAACCAATAACGAGACGGTTCCCCTCCCTTTCCCTGCCAGGCTCATGTCTTTACACCTTCACTCAGCCACGCCAACCAGAGACTGGGTTCCAATCTCACCCCACCACATACAGAGCCCTCATCTGTGAAATGAGAATGATCACGTGACCCACCCCCCAGGGCAGGTATCAGGGTGAACTGATCTTAGCACCGGCCAAATAAATGGAACCTGCTGAGAGAGCTGCCAGATACAGGTGTCCAGGTTGTGCACTGGCCCGAGGCACGCAGCCAAGGAGGCGTGTGGGGTCTGAAACTCAGCCCCGGCTACACTGGCCCCACCACCCACCCTAGCAAAGGCTGTGTCCTCTCCAAAAAAAGGAGCTGTTTTAATCACTTTTCATTTACTCATCAGTGAGGGAGGGCTTCCAGCCCTATGGTTACGAAGACGGCCAAACACACCACCAAACACCAGACAGAGGAGGCTGGCAGCAGGTTACCACACACGTGCGCAGAGCCCACGAAGATGACGCTGCACTGAGGCATGGGGCGGGGTGCACTGAGGATCCGAGCGAGCAGCCAGGGCTGCAGGAAGGCAGCTTTGGAGCACAAAGGGGGTGGGGCAACTCCTGGCTTCTGCGGGAAGGTGTAATCAGCTTGTTTCATCATGCTGCAGGCTGGCGAGAAACGGAGCCTTACAAGCGTAGGGATAAGAGGAACCCCTCTTGGTCCCCTCGATGAGGGTTGTTGGGCCGGGGAGCCTCATCCACAGGGCGGAGTGAAAGGGGAGAAGGGGAGCTCACAGGCAGGCCTGCCAAGGCCTTCTGGCTTTGCCAGATGTCAAGGGCAGCACCTAATACTGAACCTTAACTTTCGGCTTTCAACCAAACGGCACCCTTTTGCTGTTTGTTTTCTGGAGGGGACACCTTTTCTTGATTCATGCCCAGACCTCCCTTGTCCAGGCCATGAAAACTCTGGGATGGTCGAGGCCGGCTGCCCATCTCAGATGGGCAAGGAAGCAAAAGTGCAGAGTGGTGGAGGGGCCAGCTTGCAGAAACACGGCCGAACCCGGCCCTGATCCTAGCCCAGGGCTCTTTCCAGCACAGGAGGCTCCTAGCCCTCGTCTCCAACCCTCCATGCCACTGATATCTGTGGCCCTGCCACAAAGTTACCCTCATGCCCTTCCCTGGAGACCCCACTCTGGGCCACCTCAATCTCAGGCCCCTCAACTCACCTCTTTCACCCTGTGTACACTGGGTCAATCACTCCTGCCTCCTCACAGCTCCCAAATCCACCTACTTCCCTTCACTCTGGCTACACCCTGGTTCACACCACGGTTGTAGCTCCAAACTGGTCCCTGATGTCTACATTGCACTCTGCACAACAGCCACCATGCTTATTAAGAAACGCAATCCAAACCAAATCCCTCCCTGCTGAAAGCCCTCCAGTGGCTCACAATAAGGATCACACTTCTCCCCCTGCCTGGTCAGGCAGCCATGGGACCCCAGCCTTTCCTCCCACTTCGGTAAATTTTAAAGGATTCGGATCATACAAAGAATGTTCTTGAACCAGCATGGAATTAAATTAGAAATCAATTATGGAAAGAGATATAGAAAACCTCTTCAAACTATA